TTCACATGGATGAGTGAAACACACACTAATGAGAATCCCAAATTTCTGATGTATACAACAGAGTATTATACACACTTTTATACATGGAGGAGAGAGAATAGCGAACAGAAAGGCACCCCAAACCCTAATGCAAAGAGCAATAAAAAATTAGCCAGCCAGCAGCACATCAGGCTGCCGTATTGGCTGCCCTCAAAGTCGCAGGTTCTGTTCATTAATTTTTGTATCATATTTATTCAAGAATTGTACTGTTTAATTACTGAACAACCTGGGGAATAGCTCAAGAAACCATGAGTTACCCTTTCTGGGCTGCTGATGTTTTAGAAAACCTAGTTTTTTTAACATATGAATATTTTTCAGTTATTCATTTCATCATTATGATACCTGTATCTCCCATTTCAGTACTGATCGACTTTAGGGAGAAACTTTTGAAATAAGATGATATTACGAAACGTCCACGAAACAATTCTGTAACATCTGTGCAAAACTGTTTTTATAAGAAATCTCTAAAATTTAATGACATTTCCTGCACCTATAGTGAAGGCGGAAATACAAACAGTCCCTTCCACGAAAACGAGGTGCTATTACAATCACATTTCTCATCAGCCCTTTTCTTTTTTGCAAAAGTGTTTATCCTAGTGCTGCGGACTTACGACAAACGTCAACAGTTAATAAGATAACCAAAAACTGTGAAAATCAAACGTTCCTGGAATGCATCGGAGCTTCACACTTTAGTCCTTCGCTTGAGACTCAAAGGCCACATGGCCAGATAGGTCTTTCACCTCTGCAAACCGTTAAACATCCTTCCAGTAAGACATAATCGTTAAGCCCACGGTGTTAAAGAAACCCAGTGAGCTGTTCCCCGCAGGTCACCGCCTGCCTCCACCCTCCTCCCGCGCACTGAAGGCAAAACACTTAGACCGGAACGAGCGAGGCCAGAGGAGACAACAACTCCCAGCAGGCGTCGCGGCAGCGGGAAGTCACGCACGCGCAACCCAGGCCACAGGAGTAAAATCTCTCTGCCCGTCTTCTGGGAAGGGAGAATGGCGGCGCCCGGGCTGCGGCTGGGAGCGGGAAGACTCTTTGAAATGCCTGCGGTGCTAGAGCGACTGAGCCGCTATAATAGCACGTCCCAAGCTTTTGCTGAGGTGCTGCGGCTGCCGAAGCAGCAGCTGAGGAAGCTGCTGTACCCGCTGCAGGAAGTAGAGCGGTTCCTCGCCCCCTACGGGAGGCAAGACCTTCACCTGCGTATCTTTGACCCAAGCCCGGAGGACATAGCCAGGGCGGACAACATCTTCACGGCCACTGAACGGAACCGCATCGACTACGTCAGCTCCGCCGTCCGTATCGACCACGCCCCGGACCTTCCGCGGCCAGAGGTGAGAGGCGATTCTCACGGTTCACCTGCGCGGTACGTACTTATCTTGTTTTTTCTTGTATAAGGTGTGTTTTATAGGCAGAAGCAATGTTGGAAAATCATCTCTAATCAAGGCTTTATTTTCACTGGCCCCTGAGGTTGAAGTCAGAGTCTCCAAAAAACCAGTATGTTGAAGTTTTTAAATATGTTTGGACTAGACAGCTTTTCTTTTTCTATTTACTTTATCAGGGACACACAAAGAAAATGAATTTTTTCAAAGTTGGAAAACATTTTACAGTGGTGGACATGCCAGGTTATGGCTTTAGAGCACCTGAAGATTTTGTTGACATGGTAGAGACCTATCTAAAAGAACGAAGGAAGTAAGGAAAAGATTTTCTTATAATAGTTATACTGCCATTAATCTTCTTTTCTACATGCTTATAGCTTGAAGAGAACATTTTTATTAGTGGATAGCGTTGTTGGAATTCAAAAAACAGACAATATTGCCATAGAAATGTGTGAAGAATTTGCATTACCTTATGTGGTAAGTACTTCCTTTGAATCATGGTTGCAATTTTTCTAATGCATAAAAATTTGTTTTCTTATAGATTGTATTAACAAAAATTGACAAATCTTCCAAGGGACATCTTTTAAAACAAGTGCTTCAGATCCAGAAATTTGTTAACATGAAAACTCAAGGATGTTTTCCTCAGTTGTTTCCTGTAAGGTAAGAGTTGAATTGTTTTGTTTTTTGTTTTTGGAAGAAAATTATTTCTCTTTTCTTTTCACAGTGCTGTGACCTTTTCTGGAATCCACCTGTTGAGATGCTTTATAGCCAGTGTAACAGGAAGTCTTGACTAATGGTTCCCGGTTTAGCTGAAGATTCAAAAAAAAAAAAAAAAGCTTTATGCTAACTGGAGTTAAATACCTAGAAGAATTTCAACATTGTTTTAAATGTTGTGCATCTGTAACTTCAGGAGGATCACTTGAGCTTTAAAACCTGTGCCTTCTCGAAACAAGAATTTGTGCCTGAGGTGAAAAAAGTTTGTAAGTTATTGAATTATGGTGTTCATTAGAACAGCTACTAGCTGATTCCCCTATTTTAACAAACTGACAAGAGCACATCCATAAAATGAAAACCTGTTACAACTATGTACAGAAGGGTTTGACGTTTTATTGGGCTTTTGTCTTTTAAAGAATATGTCTACTATGGGTATTTTTTTTTTAAATGTTAAAATGGGCTAGGTAAAAGGGGGCTGCTTTTCTGTTAAGCATCGATAGGTAAGTTGATGGATAAAAGTTACTATGTAAGCCTATTTTTTTGAGTCCTTATTTGAATATTGAAAACATTCTTGATAAAATGTGTTAGTCCATGTTGGAAACAACCGAAAGAACAGAATTCAAGTTCTAGTTCTGATGTTTATTATATATGTTGGATCTTGGGCAACTTACTTGATTTCTCGGAAATTCATTTGTTACTGTAAACGTGAAAGCTATTAAGATTCAAATGAATGGTTTTACAGCAGGTAACATGTGAGAAGACAGCTACATATTTGTAAAGCCAAACCAACAAAGAAATATAGCAAAATTCACAGGTAGATTTATTACAAGAAATGTCCTTTCATGGGGGAAGTAACATTTTCACTAGTGAAAAAGCAAAAAACAAAAATAGCTTTAAGTGAGAAAACTAATTTGTAAAGGGCAAGAGAAAAAAGCTGATGGGACAGTTTAGACTGCTACATTTAAGATTCAGAATGGAAAAATAAAGCCTTTGAACTAAAGTTAATAGAGAAGATTTTTGTGAAGGTGCCACTAACCTATTCATGTAAGTGGCTTAGGTTTTCAAAGTGAAGCTTAATATTAAAAGGTTATAGCTGTATTGCTGGATAACAAATTAAAGCTATAAACCAACTTCGTGGCTTTTCTTTAGAAAACAATCTGAA